TCTTGTTACCAGCATCAAAGGATCTTCTCATATCACAAAATAATGAGATTATCCCCCAACATTGGTCAGCATGGCATAAAATACATGATCTGTGATAGGAGATGCTTTTCTGATCCGCTTTTATGAAAAGTAAATGTCCTTCCTGCCTGCATTTTCAACTTTAGTATGTGTGCCTGCCTTTTTCTTTTTAAAATGTGGTAAGCTTCACCCACCAGCCTTTAGTACCGGCTGTATAAGGAGCAACTAACACCAAGACATACATGCTTATGCCCCATCCACTTTATTTTAAAGCACTCTTCAATTTGTCAATACTTTAATTCTCTAAGCAGTGTTATAGTGGCTGACCACTTTTGAAATTATCTTTGTTTTGTTTGGTACTTGAAGGGCATGAAAAACTTCCCTCCACTTCCTTCCCCTCTCCCGGGGCTCATTTTCCCCTCTCTTTTCTCTGCCCTGCTTGCCCTCTGACCCTGCCGAGCTCTGCTGTTTCCACAGACTTCTGAATCTAATTAATGTCATAGTGACTATATAAGTGAATTATGTAGGCAGGAGGATGCGGGAAACTTTGGGGAAGGTGCATTCCTTAGGGAAAAACCTGGTTTTGTTAAAAAAAAAAAAAAAAAAGGAAAGAAATGCACATTCCCAGGAACACTCATTCCCAGGGGGTAGAATGTCAGTGAAGCATAAAACCTCAGCAACTACTTACATTCAATAAATATCTGTTGTCTGATGAGCAGACGGAACCCTAAGAGCGGCGGCGGCGGCGGCGCAGGGCCGGGGGCGGGGCCGGGGGCCAGGCGGGGCGGGGGCGGCGGCGGCGGCGGCGGCGGCGGCGGCGCAGGGCCGGGGGCGGCGGCGGCGGCGGCGCGGCGAGCTCGCTGCTCTCTCTTGAGTGTGCCTGCGCGCAAGCCGGGGAGCGGGTGAGTGCGCCGGCCGCTGCAGCCAGCCCGGCCGGCCCGGAGTCGGGGGCGGGGGGCGTCGGGAGCCCCGACCTGGGGGCGGGCGGCGGCCGCTCTGGCGCGGCTGGGATGCACCTTGAGCGGCGCCTTTCGTCGCAGCGCGCGGGCGGCCCGAGCTTCGGCGGCGGCGGCGGTAGCGGCGGCGGCGACGCTGACACCTCCCACCATGGACAGCTTCGACTTAGCCCTGCTCCAGGAATGGGACCTCGAGTCACTGTGGTAAGTCCCCGTGCCGGCCGCTTCGGGCGGGCGAAACGTAAAACAACTTTTAATTTTTTTTTAGAAGTCAATGAAAGGATTCTATTTTGCAAAGCTGTATTATGAAGCTAAAGAATATGATCTTGCTAAAAAGTAAGTACAAACCGTAACATGTATTCTTTTTTTAATTTACTTTTGTATTACTTTTAAAAAACAGATACATATGTACTTACATTAATGTGCAAGAGAGGGATCCCAAAGCTCACAGATTTCTGGGTCTTCTTTATGAATTGGAAGAAAACACAGAGAAAGCCGTTGAATGTTACAGGGTAAGTTATAAGATTCAAATATAGCCTTTGCGTTACTAATCTTTAATTTCTTTTCTGATATTAGCGTTCAGTGGAATTAAACCCAACACAAAAAGATCTTGTGTTGAAGATTGCAGAATTGCTTTGTAAAAATGATGTTACTGATGGAAGAGCAAAATACTGGGTCGAAAGAGCAGCAAAACTTTTCCCAGGAAGTCCTGCAATTTATAAACTAAAGGTAAACAAACAAAACATAAAGGGAGAAAACTTTCTAATAATTTTTCTTTTTCCTCTCTAAATAGGAACAGCTTCTAGATTGTGAAGGTGAAGATGGATGGAATAAACTTTTTGACTTGATTCAGTCAGAACTTTATGTAAGACCTGATGACGTCCATGTGAACATCCGGCTAGTGGAGTTGTATCGCTCAACTAAAAGATTGAAGGATGCTGTGGCCCACTGCCATGAGGCAGAGAGGAACATAGCTTTGCGTTCAAGTTTAGAGTGGAATTCGTGTGTTGTACAGACCCTTAAGGTAGATAAAAGCTATTGAGTCTTTACATTTCTTTTTGTAACTTACTATTCATTCCACAAAATAGGAATATCTGGAGTCTTTACAGTGTTTGGAGTCTGATAAAAGTGACTGGCAAGCAACCAATACAGACTTACTGCTGGCCTATGCTAATCTTATGCTTCTTACGCTTTCCACTAGAGATGTGCAGGAAAATAGAGAATTACTGGAAAGGTGCGTAGACTTTGAGGAGAATGCTTTAGTACTGTATCATCTGTTTGATATTTTCATATTACAGTTTTGATAGTGCTCTTCAGTCTGCGAAATCTTCTTTGGGTGGAAATGATGAACTGTCAGCTACTTTCTTAGAAATGAAAGGACATTTCTATATGTATGCTGGTTCTCTGCTCTTGAAGATGGGTCAGCATGGTAATAATGTTCAATGGCGAGCTCTTTCTGAGCTGGCTGCATTGTGCTATCTCATAGCATTTCAGGTAAGTCTTCCACTTGTAGGAGCAATTGACATCAAATTAAGATTTTTGATTCTAAAATTATTAGGTTCCAAGACCAAAGATTAAATTAAGAGAAGGTAAAGCTGGACAAAATCTGCTGGAAATGATGGCCTGTGACCGACTGAGCCAATCAGGTAATAGTAATATTAAACTAATTTAATTTAAAAGTGATGGAAATAACTTAAATTTTTTTTTCAGGGCACATGTTGCTAAGCTTAAGTCGTGGCAAGCAAGATTTCTTAAAAGAGGTTGTTGAAACTTTTGCCAACAAAATTGGGCAGTCTGCGTTATATGATGCTCTGTTTTCTAGTCAGTCACCTAAGGATACATCTTTTCTTGGTAGCGATGATATTGGAAAAATTGATGTACAAGAACCAGAGCTTGAAGATTTGGCTAGATACGATGTTGGTAAGTTATATGTTTCAGAGGAAATGGTCTCCACCCTTAAGCCAATTTTTAAATTTTATTTCAGGTGCTATTCGAGCACATAATGGTAGTCTTCAGCATCTTACTTGGCTTGGCTTACAGTGGAATTCATTGCCTGCTTTACCTGGAATCCGAAAATGGCTAAAACAGCTTTTCCATCGTTTGCCCCATGAAACCTCAAGGCTTGAAACAAATGCGCCTGAATCAATATGTATTTTAGATCTTGAAGTAAGCAAAGATTTTAACAAATTAAATATTCTTTTCTAACTTAACTTTTCCTTAAATGAAACAGGTATTTCTCCTTGGAGTAGTATATACCAGCCACTTACAATTAAAGGAGAAATGTAATTCTCACCATAGCTCCTATCAGCCGTTATGCCTGCCCTTTCCTGTGTGTAAACAGCTTTGTACAGAAAGACAAAAATCTTGGTGGGATGCGGTTTGTACTCTGATTCACAGAAAAGCAGTGTAAGTAGTAAAACAAAAATATTGCTTTCACTAAGCAATTTTAGTAAATTGAACTATTTTTTAGACCTGGAAACTTGGCAAAATTGAGACTTCTAGTTCAGCATGAAATAAACACTCTAAGAGCCCAGGAAAAACATGGCCTTCAACCTGCTCTGCTTGTACATTGGGCAAAATACCTTCAGAAAACGGTGAGTTTTAAAGTATAAGCATTTTTAATGAATAAAGTTGTGTGCTTTTAACTTTCTTTTTTAGGGCAGCGGTCTTAATTCTTTTTATGGTCAACTAGAATACATAGGGAGAAGTGTTCATTATTGGAAGAAAGTTTTGCCATTGTTGAAGATAATAAAGAAGAACAGTATTCCTGAACCTATTGATCCTCTGTTTAAACATTTTCATAGTGTAGACATTCAGGTAACAGAGTTCCTTTATGAATTTATTGGAGACAATTTGACTAAAAACTATTCTATGTGTTTAGGCATCAGAAATTGTTGAATATGAAGAAGACGCACACATAACTTTTGCTATGTTGGATGCAGTAAATGGAAATATAGAAGATGCTGTGACTGCTTTTGAATCTATAAAAAGTGTTGTTTCTTATTGGAATCTTGCACTGGTAAGTAGATGCAGTACTTGAGCTAAAAGTTGCTAATGATTTCATGAAAGCACTATTTGTATAGATTTTTCACAGGAAGGCAGAAGACATTGAAAATGATGCCCTTTCTCCTGAAGAACAAGAAGAATGCAGAAATTATCTGACAAAGACCAGGGACTACCTAATAAAGATTATAGATGACGGTGATTCAAATCTTTCAGTGGTCAAGAAAGTAAGTAGCAGGTTGTTGTATGTACGTTCTTAGAAAGCCCTTAATTAATGTCTTTTATTTTTAGTTGCCTGTGCCCCTGGAGTCTGTAAAACAGATGCTTAATTCAGTCATGCAGGAACTCGAAGACTATAGTGAAGGAGGTCCTCTCTATAAAAATGGTTCTTTGCGAAATGCAGATTCAGAAATAAAACATTCTACACCGTCTCCTACCAAATATTCACTATCACCAAGTAAAAGTTACAAGGTAAACAGGAAAGAATGGAATCATTTCATTGTTGCTGTTTTGTTATTTTTATTTTTTTTTTCAGTATTCTCCCGAAACACCACCTCGATGGACAGAAGATCGGAATTCTTTACTGAATATGATTTGCCAACAAGTAGAGGCCATTAAGGTAAGTCACTTAATTTCTCTAGCTGTACTTTTAAAATTATTTGATTTTTTTTTTCTTCCAATAGAAAGAAATGCAGGAGTTGAAACTAAATAGCAGTAAGTCAGCATCCCGTCATCGTTGGCCCACAGAGAATTATGGACCAGACTCGGTGCCTGATGGATATCAGGGGTCACAGACATTTCATGGGGCTCCACTAACAGGTGAGCTGGCAAGTGGATAATCGCATATTTTAAACAGTGTTTTCTTTTCTTTTTTTTTTTTCAGTTGCAACTACTGGCCCTTCAGTATATTATAGTCAGTCACCAGCATATAATTCCCAGTATCTTCTCAGACCAGCAGCTAATGTTACTCCCACAAAGGTAACAAAGGAATAATTTATACATTTATAATTATCAAGAAAATTCACCTTCATTTATGTTTCAGGGTTCTTCTAATACAGAATTTAAGTCAACCAAAGAAGGATTTTCCATCCCTGTGTCTGCTGATGGATTTAAATTTGGCATTTCGGAACCAGGAAATCAAGAAAAGAAAAGGGAAAAGCCTCTTGAAAATGATACTGGCTTCCAGGCTCAGGATATTAGTGGCCGGAAGAAGGGCCGTGGTGTGATTTTTGGCCAAACAAGTAGCACTTTTACATTTGCAGATGTTGCAAAATCAACTTCAGGAGAAGGATTTCAGTTTGGCAAAAAAGACCTCAATTTCAAGGGATTTTCAGGTGCTGGAGAAAAATTATTCTCATCACGATACGGTAAAATGGCCAATAAAGCAAACACTTCCGGTGACTTTGAGAAAGATGATGATGCCTATAAGACTGAGGACAGCGATGACATCCATTTTGAACCAGTAGTTCAAATGCCTGAAAAAGTAGAACTTGTAACAGGAGAAGAAGGTGAAAAAGTTCTGTATTCACAGGGGGTAAAACTATTTAGATTTGATGCTGAGGTAAGGCAGTGGAAAGAAAGGGGCTTGGGGAACTTAAAAATTCTCAAAAACGAGGTCAATGGCAAACTAAGAATGCTGATGCGAAGAGAACAAGTACTAAAAGTGTGTGCTAATCATTGGATAACGACTACAATGAACCTGAAGCCCCTCTCTGGATCAGATAGAGCATGGATGTGGTCAGCCAGTGATTTCTCTGACGGTGATGCCAAACTAGAGCGGTTGGCAGCAAAATTTAAAACACCAGAGCTGGCTGAAGAATTCAAGCAGAAATTTGAGGAATGCCAGCGGCTTCTGTTAGACATACCACTTCAAACTCCCCATAAACTTGTAGATACTGGCAGAGCTGCCAAGTTAATACAGAGAGCTGAAGAAATGAAGAGTGGACTGAAAGATTTCAAAACATTTTTGACAAATGATCAAACAAAAGTCACTGAGGAAGAAAATAAGGGTTCAGGTACAGGTGCGGCCGGTGCCTCAGACACAACAATAAAACCCAATGCTGAAAACACTGGGCCCACATTAGAATGGGATAACTATGACTTAAGGGAAGATGCTTTGGATGATAGTGTCAGTAGTAGCTCAGTACATGCTTCTCCATTGGCAAGTAGCCCTGTGAGAAAAAATCTTTTCCGCTTTGATGAGTCAACAACAGGATCTAACTTCAGTTTTAAATCTGCTTTGAGTCTATCTAAGTCTCCTGCCAAGTTGAATCAGAGTGGGACTTCAGTTGGCACTGATGAAGAATCTGTTGTTACTCAAGAAGAAGAGAGAGATGGACAGTACTTTGAACCTGTTGTTCCTTTACCTGATCTAGTTGAAGTATCCAGTGGTGAGGAAAATGAACAAGTTGTTTTTAGTCACAGGGCAGAAATCTACAGATATGATAAAGATGTTGGTCAATGGAAAGAAAGGGGCATTGGTGATATAAAGATTTTACAGAATTATGATAATAAGCAAGTTCGTATAGTGATGAGAAGGGACCAAGTATTAAAACTTTGTGCCAATCACAGAATAACTCCAGACATGAGTTTGCAAAATATGAAAGGGACAGAAAGAGTATGGGTGTGGACTGCATGTGATTTTGCAGATGGAGAAAGAAAAGTAGAGCATTTAGCTGTTCGTTTTAAACTACAGGATGTTGCAGACTCGTTTAAGAAAATTTTTGATGAAGCAAAAACAGCCCAGGAAAAAGATTCTTTGATAACACCTCATGTTTCTCGGTCAAGCACTCCCAGAGAGTCACCATGTGGCAAAATTGCTGTAGCTATATTAGAAGAAACCACAAGAGAGAGGACAGATGTTATTCAGGGTGATGATGTAGCAGATGCAGCTTCAGAAGTTGAAGTGTCTAGCACATCTGAAACAACAACAAAAGCAGTGGTTTCTCCTCCAAAGTTTGTATTTGTTTCAGAGTCTGTTAAAAGAATTTTTAGTAGTGAAAAATCAAAACCATTTGTATTTGGCAACAGTTCTGCCACTGGGTCTTTGTTTGGATTTAGTTTTAATGCACCTTTGAAAAGTAACAATAGTGAAACTAGTTCAGTAGCCCAGAGTGGATCTGAAAGCAAAGTGGAACCTAAAAAATGTGAACTGTCAAAGAACTCTGATATCGAACAGTCTTCAGATAGCAAAGTCAAAAATCTCTCTGCTTCCTTTCCAACGGAAGAATCTTCAATCAACTACACATTTAAAACACCAGAAAAGGGTAGGTACTTTGTTGTTAAAGTTAAGCACAATTGAAAATTAATTCTTGGAACAACATCTTGCAGAGCCTCCATTATGGCATGCTGAATTTACCAAAGAAGAATTGGTTCAGAAGCTCCGTTCCACCACAAAAAGTGCAGATCACTTAAACGGCCTGCTTCGGGAAATAGAGGCAACCAATGCAGTCCTTATGGAGCAAATTAAGGTGAGATCAGAAAACCTGGCCACCGTGAAAACAGCCCATTTTTAACTCATTTCTCTAACACCAGCTTCTCAAAAGTGAAATAAGAAGATTGGAAAGGAATCAAGAGCGAGAGAAGTCTGCAGCTAACCTGGAATACTTGAAGAACGTCTTGCTGCAGTTCATTTTCTTGAAGCCAGGTAGTGAAAGAGAGAGACTTCTTCCTGTTATAAATACGATGTTGCAGCTCAGCCCTGAAGAAAAGGGAAAACTTGCTGCGGTTGCTCAAGGTGGGTAAAAGGAGAGTCTCAGAACTTCTGACTTCTAACTTAAACTAAACAGCCTGGTGGTTGAGAAGTTGTCTGTATGTGTAACTTTTCAATTTTGCTCATTTGAATTGGGTCTGTCATATGAGTAGGCCGTGACTAGATTTGAAAAGCTGACTTTTTAACATCTTGAGGCAACTGTAGTACATTTATATAATTTTAACGTTCAGCAAAATACAATAAGTGCTTAGCTTGATCTTCTAGCTCTTTGAAAATTGGATTTTTATCCTGGGGTTGAGTTCTGGTGTTCAGCTGAACGTGGTTTTGTTTTAAATTCTACTTTTTAAAAAACATTTATTAGCTTGTTCCTTTTCTACTTCACGCCTCTTCCTTCCTCCAACCCCAAATAGCCTAAGACAATGGAGCCATAGAGCCCAACACTTGGTCTATATACAGCAGTCCACTTTCTAGGCAAATGCAGTTTTAAAACTGTGCCATAGGCCAGGCGCCGGTGGTTCACGCCTATAATCCCACCACTTTGGGAGGCCGAGGCAGGCGGATCACAAGATCAAGATACCGAGACCATCCTGGCCAACATGGTGAAATCTCGTCTCTACTAAAAATACAAAAATTAGCTGGACGTGGTGGCATGCGCCTGTAGTCCCAGCTACTCAGGAGGCTGAGGCAGCAGAGTCGCTTGAACTCACGAGGCGGAGGTTGCAGTGATGTGTCACGCCACTGTACTCCAGCCTGATGGCAGAGCGAGACTCCATCTCAAAAAAAAAAAACAAAAAACTATGATGTAGTTAGAGTTGGTTTCCATGTCAGATGGATTTAATACTGTGATGTCATTAACTTCTTTGAAATGCTTCATATACAACTGCTATAGTTAACTGAATTCAAGCTGCATCTTAAGAATTATGGTTTCGTTTTTGTTTTAGTTTTAAATTACTTTTATTTTTGACATTTACAAGCACAAGGAAGACGCTATAATCTCTCTTGAGTTGTCACCCATCTCTAACAGTTTTCAACTCATGGACAATCTTTTGGCGTAACTAGGGGAGAGTTAGAGACTTAAATCCCACACATCATTTCTTTCCCCAGTGAATAATTCAATGTTTATTGGATTTCTCTGTCACCTATACCTAGTTTATGTTCATTTTGCCTGTGTTATTGTGAATGTCTTTTTATAGTATCCTAAATAGGGCTCATATATTGCATTTGGTTGATATTCCTTAAGCTTTATTTTGTTGTTGTGTTTTTGTTTGTTTGAGACGTAGTGTTGCTCTGTCACCCTGGCTGGAGTGCAGTGGTCCGATCATGGCTCACTGCAACCTCCGCCTCCCGGATTCAAGTGATTCTCCTGCCTCAGCCTCCCAAGTAGCTGGGACTACAGACGCACGCCAGCTAATTTTTCTATTTTTAGTAGAGACGAGGTTTCACCATGTTGGCCAGGATGGTCTCAATCTCCTGACCTTGTGATCTGCCCGCCTTGGCCTCCCAAAGTGCTGGGATTACAGGTGTGAGCCACCACACCCAGCCATTTTGTTGTTTTTTTATCTATAACAATTATATATATAAGTATATTTTTAATGTGCCACTTATTAATTGAAGAAAGTGGTCATTTATGCTATAGCAGTTCTATATTTGGGTTTTAATCATTACAGGGTAACACTGAGCTTGTTCCAATTGCCTATAAATAGGAAGATCCAGGTGCAATTGGGTGGGATGGTGGACAAAAATACATCATAGATGGTATTGTGTGCTTTCTAAGACATGAGGAGGCCCAGAATGTCCAGACAACTTACTTTTGACTGATTGACCTTATCTAGTTGGTGTTCTTTAACATGTTCCCCATCCCCTGTAAACCCTAATAACTAAACTGATAAGAGTCATCCTCAAAATTGAGCAGGCATCTGAATCATCTGGTATACTTACTAAAATTCCAATTGCTGGTCCCCAATTTCTGACCCAAGATTCTGCATTTTTAGCAATTTGTTGCTGATGCTTCTGGTCTGGGGCCCATACCTTGAGAACCCCCGGTCTAGAGGCCTGATAAGATTCAGGCTTAATTTTTTTTACAGACATACTTCATAAGTAGTATTGATAGTTTCTTTGAATCTGGTTTTTAATAATCTTTCTAATGATGAAGGAGGAATGTTCTCAATACTGACAGTAATCTCAGTTCTTCAAACTATAGGATAGGTTTCTATAGCCACAATAGTATTTTTGTCACAAGGGCCCAAATAAGAATACATCATGTATATTTTTAATACTTATTCAAATTACAAATTCACTGTCTTTAATTTATTCTAACAAAAGTAAACCTAATTTTATAGTTATAAAAAAGAAGAAATCTACTTCTAGTCACCTAAGAGTAAAACTGCCCTTATAAAAAACAAGACAGAAATCTCAAAATTATAACTAATTTTATAGTTATAAAATTAACCAGGACTTTAAGAACGTTTGCATTTTAAAATTAAAGTTTTCAATAGTTTTCAATACAACAATGATACTATCTCAAAATACTCAGCATGTCTAACAGGCCTCTTTTAAAAGCTCAGCATGTTTAATGTAGGTGTTGCTAACGTCCAGGTGGCTCCTATAAGTTAAGGGTCCATTGATTTAGAAGTTCTAAAAGAGACTAACCTAAGGGATACCAATAACAGATATTTTTAAAGAATTTCATAGAGGAGATACACATTAGAAACCCAGAACTCTAAGATGTGCATTTGCTAAGTCCTGTAAACAGACAGGAAAACACATTTACATTAGTTTGCCCTTTAAAGATTATTTCCTACTTGTCTCTTATCAATGTGAGTACATAAAAGAGACCTTATTACAATTAAAAACAATGATGGTTTAGCAGCAGATTTAGATACCTTACATTCTCTCTTTAAGAGAGAGAATGTAAGGCCTGGTGCGGTGGCTCACACCTGTAATCCAGCACTTTGGCAGGCCGAGGAGGGTAGATCACCTGAGGTCAGGAGTTCGAGACCAGCCTGGCCAACATGGTGAAACCCCGTCTCTACTCAGAATACAAAAATTAGCCGGGCGTGGTGGCGCATGCCTGTAATCCCAGCAACTTGGGAGGCTGAGGTAGGAGAACTGCTTGAACCCAGGAGGCAGAGGTTGCAGTGAGCCGAGATGGTGCCATTGCACTCCAGCCCAAGCAACAAGAGCAAAACTCCTATCTCAAAAAAAAAAAAAAAAAAAAAAAAAAATAAAAAAAAAAAAAAAGAATGTAAACTACAAGATGGTTCAAAAGAAATTACACGGAATTCAGCATGGGAGAAACAAAAAACAAGAGTGGGAAAAGACATCAAACATGTTTTTACTAATCGAAGTTCTAAAAGGAGAGACGAGAATACAGCACAGATAATATATGAAGAGAATGGCTGGAAATCTTTCAGAACTGTTGAAGGATATCTATCCACAGATTCAAAAACCCAATAAAATCTCAAGCAGTATTAAAAAAAAAAAGAAGAAATCTACTTCTAGTCACATAAGAGTAAAACTGCCCCTAAAAAAGACAGAGAGAAATCTCAAAAGCAGCCAGAGAAAGAAGACACATTGCCTCACAATAGACTTCTCAACAGCATTGGTGTAATACTATCTCATGTACTAAAAGAAATAACTGCCAACCTTTTATATTTTCCAAGATCTCTTCTGGAAAACAAAAACTTTAAGAATCTGCCTTCACTGGAAATTCTTAATGATGTACTTCAAGCAAAAAGAAAATTTCCTAGGTAAAAGGTCTAAGATGCTAGAAAGAAAGACATGCAAAGGAAACTTACCACCATATTACAGATATGGACTGTCAGTCTGACTGGTCACACTAGGGGCATTTTGTTACCAAGGCCTTGAAAATAATAACCAACACTGCATACATGAGGGATGCCAGAAGAAAGGTCTGAGAGCCACTCTTCCTGGCACTGAAGGAAACAGGGCCCATCAGAGCAAACAAGTACCTTTTGCCTCTCTCATCTCCTTGGAGGCAAATGTTTATAATCTCTGGTTTTGTGTAAAGTTTATAACAGTATTTTTCATTCAGGTTGCTACCTATTAGTGGATGGTGAAATTAATTTGGTGGATCACATTCAGGATATTTTTTTTTTAAATCAAAAGAATACAAGCTGGGCTCAATGACTCACACCTGTAAGCCCAACAGTTTGGGAAGACCAGGCAGGAGGATTGCTTGAGAACAGGAGTTCAGAATCAGCCTGGGCAACATGGCGAGACCCTATGTCTACAAAAATTTTAAAATATGCCAGATCTGGTGGCATGTGCCCATAGTCCTAGCTACTCGGGAGGCTAAGGCAGCAGGATTGTTTGTTAGAAGGAGTTCGAGGCTGCAGTCAAACTTCTGGTCGAAATCCTGGTCACGCCACTGCATTTCAGCCTGGGCAACAGAGTAAAACCCCATCTTTAAAAAAATATTAAGAAATAAAAATAATATGTGAAACGTTAGAATATGTTGAATCTGGTAAGGATAAGCAATTATTTCTTGAAACTCTACATACATACATGAGTGTTGGTAAATACCTGACTGTATCATCAGCTCTAGATATAAAATGTTTATGATGTTGGCTGTGAGTTAATGAGGAATAGTTTTCCTTTCTGTGGGTTTGGGTGTATTTGGGAAACATTAGCTTAGGAGGGTAAAGTAGGTTACCCAACTCTGAAAAGCAGCATCAAAATCTTTATAATAAACACATATTAGGGGCCCAACTTAAATTTCAAGCAGATGTCATGAGCTGCTCAGAGTAGCATGTTACAACTCTGCGTTATAAGGTAAAATGACTTAGAGTGTAGCAGTAGTCCCCAATGTCAAATAGACAGTGGTAAGTATAGATTGCTCTTCTCCTTGCATCACAAATGTTAATTCACCCTGCCCCCACACGCATTAAAACTCAGCATATTTCACAAATTGAGTGTTTCATTTCTATTTGAGATAGACTTATGGTAAGTCAGCTTTGCTCCCCAAATAAGTTAGCCATATAGTACTTCTATATGCAAAATTTGAATCTCAATTTTACTACTCAAGCTGGAAGTAAAAGTCATTTTTGTATATCTTCTTTGCTCCCAGACTGGGTTACAGTTTACAGATCTGAATATTGTCACTTGTACACCATACATACACAGAGGTCTAAAACTCTCTACAAGTAAATAAAGAAAAAAAGCCCAGCAACCCAATAGGAAAATAGGCCAAGCCTGTTATAGGCTTTTTGATCATCTCCAGACTGGCAGGAAGAGAATGCATACTCACACTGTAAGTGCCTGATTTGATTTGCAGAGGATATAGAACCTTATCAGAAAACAGCCTTCCAAGGCAAGAGCAAATGCACCCTATCTAAGCACAGCTTTTCTCCAATTCTTATTTACCTAAGGAGATGAATAGCTGCCAGGAACATTGTTTGCACAAGGGCAGGAGCCTGCCAGATCTGAGAACACAGCAAAATTTTTATTTTGTCAAAAATCTTATATTCAGCTTACACCATTCATTTCAGGTGAACATACAACAGTCTGCATTTCAGTTTAGGGAAATGTTTACAGTCGTCTGGTTCTCTTTATTCTTGGGAACAAGGTTACCTCACTTGGAACACATAACCAGTGCCAAGTTGTCCATCCCTAAGCAATATCGCTTCCTCCTACTTTCTAGAAGTTCTTCAGGTTGTGGAAGACAGACTTTTCAGAATTGTTTGCCCTCATTCCCTCCTCCAGAAATGCATGCCTTTGTATAATCTCTTCCCCTTGAGAGCCAGTAGGCTAACCTAATGAGTTATGTTTAACCAGTAGAATACAGCAAGAATGATAGATTACAAGAGATTGTGGCTTCTATCTTGCTAGCGGCCTCTCTCTGTCTTCTCTGCTTGCACACTTTGTTGAAGCAAGCTACCATCCCAGAGGCAAGGAACACAGGCCATCAGTTTAGCAGCCTTGAGGAACTAAATTCTTCCAACTACCACATAAGTTTGGAAGTAGATTCTTCTCCAGTCCAGCCTTCAGATGAGACCCCAGCCATGCCAACATCTTGATTGCAGCCCTGTGAGAGACCTTGAAATAGAACCATTTCTGATCTCCTGACCCACAGAAACTGTGAAATAAATATGTGTTAAGGTACTAAGTTTGTAGTAATTTGTTACGCAGCAGATTGTAAATAACACGCAGATAAAACCAGACAGAACAGAAAAATAAAATGACTTTAACTCTAGAAAGTTTCCCCATGTAAAATTTTGAAAATGCTACTCTGCCTAAGGTCAAACTGTCATACATATATACGTATGAAAACACAGAAAGGTGTCTGGAAGGGTAATACCAAATTAAATCTTTATCCAAGAGGAATGAAAACCAGTATTCACACAAAAACCTATGCACAAACCTTGTGAATATATTAAAAACCAGTGAATTATGCACTTTAAAAAGGTGAATTATGTGGTATATGAATTATATCTCCAAAACATTTAATTAAAAACCTGTACACAATTATTCGTAGAAACTTTCTTTAAAATTGCTAAAAACGAGGAAGATCTCAGTTATCCTTCAACTGGCAAATGAATAAACAAACTGGTACAGCCGTGCAATTGAATACTGCTCAGCAATAAAAAAGAATGCACTGCCAGTTCAGCAACATGGGTAATTCTCAAATGCATTATGCCAGTTGACAGAGGTCAGACTCAAAATACTATGTACAGTGTGATTCTACTTATATGACACTGAAAAAAGCAGAACTATAAGGACAGAAAACAGGTTAGCGGTTGCCAAGGAGTGGGAGAAGCAGCCAGGGAGAACTTTGAGGAGATGAAAATGTGCCAGGCCTTGGTCGGTGGTGGTACGTAACTGTGCATTTGTCAAGACTCAGTGCTATATGCTGAAAAGGGCAGGTTTTACTATAAGTAAGTTGTACCTCAATAAACATGATTTTTAAATGATTAAAACTTTGGTTTTTGTTTGTTGTGGTTCAGTTTTAAGGTTTCCCATAAATCTATTGGTTTTAGATTCTAAGTTGTATATAAGCTTCTGTTTTAAAAGAATTTTTTTTTAAATCCCCTTATCGTCAACAATATTTAGTTGTGCTGGAAATTTTATTTTGGAATTGTTTAATAGAGAAAGACAATAAATAATGTTCAAGAACAGACATTGATTCATAACATCAAAGTATATTGTGAGAAGATGGTATTTCAGAATAGAGGAAGAATTTCTTATGTGCTGGTAAGATTGTAGATAATCATTTCTGCATAATTTTCATAGCTGGATTGCTTTAATAAAGCCATTTAAAGGTTAAGTTCTAGATTGCTTCATGTTGCTTATCAATGTTTTAAAGCTAAAATAGAAAATTAGCTGTTAAGTTGGCTCAACCGGAAATTCAGTATATCCTTTAAAAAGAGAAATTTAGTAAGCAGTGTGTCTAAAGAATGACATATGGTTGGGTACAGTGGCTCGTGACTGCAATCCCAACACTGTGAGGCTGAAGTGGGAGGATCACTTGAGCCCAGGAATTTGAGACCAGCCTGGAAAACAGTGAGACCTGCATCTCTACAAAAAAACAAAAAATTACCCAGGCATGGTGGTACACACCTTGTGGTCCCAGTTGCTTGGGAGGCTGAGGTGGGAGAATCACTTGAGCCTGGGAGATCAAGGCTGCATTGAAGTCTCATCACGCCACTGCACTCGAGCCTGGGTGACAGAGCAAGACCCTATCTCAAAAAAAAAAAAAAAAAAAGAACCCCCCCC